ACAGACACACGCAGACCATACACACACACAGAGACACACACACACAGACATAAAGATGCACGCAGACCATACATAGACACAGAGACAGACACACACTCAGACACAAAGAGACACAGACCTGCGCAGACACACACAGGCACATGCGTGCACACACAGATACACACAGAGACACACACAGATGCATACATGCACACATGCAGACCATACACACAGACAGACACAGACACAAAGACACACGCAGACCATACACAGACACAGACACACAGACACACACACACAGACATGCACAGACACACACAGAGACAGACACAGACATGCACGCACAAACACCCACATGGACGCATACGTGCACACACACAGACACACACAGGCCATACACACACACACAGAGACACGGAGACACACAGACACACACACAGATACACAGAGACACACAAAGACACAGACACACACTGAGACACACACAGACACACAGACACACAGAGACACAAATACAGACATACACAGATACACACACACACAGACATATGCAGGCACATCGACATACACACAGACACACAGAGAAACAGACACATGCAGACTATACACACACAGACACACACAGAAACACACAGAGGCAGACCACACACACACAGACACACACACACCACCGCATGATTGGGCATCACGGGCTTTCATGGAGTGAGGGGAGGCTGGGGTGGGGGTCTTCATCCTTTCTCTACCTTGCCCTCCTTCCCAACCTCCGCATACGTCTCCATCGCTCTCCTGGGCTTCAGCGTCCGGCCACTGCCCGCGTGCTCCCGCAGGTCGTCCCCGTAACTCGCCCGAGGAACTGACCGAGTGAGGATGCTCTCAGCTGACGGGGACGCTCTCCCCCGCCCGGCCAAGGAGTCGCCTGGAGTCGGGGGCGGTTCCCACCGCGTTTCCCTCAGCCACGCCTTTCGATTGGGTAGCGGGGCACCGCGCGTGACGCCATTGGCTGCATTGTCTGTCGTTCCTGTCCCAGGCCCCAGCTTTTAAGGGACACGCGGCACGGAGAGTGGGCCGGTGATAGGCGACAGTGTGGGAGCTGGGGTCAGAGTTCATAGGGTCGCAGAGGCCGCGTGCCGCGTCTCCCTCCAGTCCCCGGGGGACTGACCCCCACAACAACCCCGTGCCGCCGTTCCGGGCCCCTCCTTCCAACGGCCACGTGCGGCCTGCGCGTGCGCACTCGCCCAGTTTGGCGCCCACCAGGCAGTGGGGAAGGGGAAGGGGAAGGGGAAGAGGGTGAGGGTGGCAGGGTGGGGACAGGGAATGGGAAGCAGTGGTGGGGATGTGGGTGGTGGACCAGGGGCGAGGGCAGGGGACAATGTCTGTGGAGAAGGGGGGTCTGTTTAGGTTTCCGCTCTTGGACGGGAGGGAGCGGCGGGGTAAGCAGCCTAGGAGGACTAGGGAGCTCCACAAGTCCCGCGGCCAGGGCGCCCCAAGCGAGGCCGGGGTCCGCGAACGGTCGCCACTGGAGCGGGGCTGCAAGGGGGTGCCGATGCTGCGAGAGAAAACCTGGGGACCTTGGAACGGGCTCATGGTAATTGGGAAGAGAGTGGAGCTCCTGACTAGAAACACTCGAAAGCCGAAGCTGGAGTCTGAGTACTGGAGACTGGAAGATGTGGAAAAGACGGTCTTGAAAGGGAAGTCAGGCCCGAGTCAGGAAAGGATGGATGTGAAGCTGCTATACCGTGGAGCAAGTGCATCACAAGCTTCAGCAGATTTGGGGAAAGACAGCCCAAGGGGTATTTGGGGAAAGCAAGAGGTCAAACACGAAATAAAGGCTAAATCTAAGAGTGCAGGGATGACAGCAGGGCCTATGAAGGGGTCTGGGTTTGAAGAGAGGTTGAGGTCTGCTGGGGAGAAGGTAGGGACCAGTGGAGAGGACTTGAGATCCAATGGATATAAACTGGGACAGGATGAGAAGGGGTTGAGGTCTAGTGTAGACAAGATGAGATCAAGTGTAGAGAAGCTGAGGTCTACTAGTGAGAAGCTGGTGTGCAGGGGAGAGAAGCAGGGGTCCAGTGGAGTGAAGCTGAGGTCCAGTGGCAGAAAGCTGAGATCAAGTGGAGAGAATTTGAGATCAAGTAGAGAGAAGCTGAGATGGAGTGGAGAGAAGCTGGGAACTAGTGGAGAGAAGCTGGGAACCAGTGATGAGAAGCTGAGGTTGAGTGGAGAGATGCTGAGATCAATCAGAGAGAAGCTGAGGTTGAGTGGAGAGAAGCTGGGAACCAGTGATGAGAAGCTGAGGTTGAGTGGAGAGAAGCTGAGGTTGAGTGGAGAGAAGCTGAGATCAAGCAGAGAGAAGCTGAGGTTGAGTGGAGAGAAGCTGGGAACCAGTGATGAGAAGCTGAGGTTGAGTGGAGAGAAGCTAAGATCAAGCAGAGAGAAGCTGAGGTTGAGTGGAGAGAAGCTAAGATCAAGCAGAGAGAAGCTGAGATTGAGTGGAGAGAAGCTGGGAACAAGTGATGAGAAGCTGAGGTTGAGTGGAGAGAAGCTGAGATCAAGCAGAGAGAAGCTGGGAACCAGTGGAGAGAAGCTGAGATCAAGCAGAGAGAAGCTGAGGTTGAGTGGAGAGAAGCTGGGGTCAAGTGCGGAGAAGCTGAGATCTAGTGAGGAGAAGTTAGGGACCAGCGGGGAGAAATTGGAGGGTTCAAGAATGGGGAGCATAAATGAGAAGAACATTGAAAAAGTGGTAGAAGTTACTGGCGATGAAAGAGTGATGGCATTTACTCATGATGAGATGGAAATTCCTTTTGAAAGTGTCAAAGGGAGTGAGGAACTACAAGGGACTGAGAAAGGAGTGGGAGTTGAGGGGGGCATCTTGAGTGAAGTGAAAGATATCACTGATGAATCTGTTTCTATGGAAAAAAAAGATATTATAGGTGAAGGTACCAGTGAATGAGGCAGATGAAGGATTGACACCAAAGAAGGAAAGAGGCAGACAGGAGAAGTACTGAAAGTCAGAGGAGAAATTAGAGCCAGACAGAACATTATTGACACTGAAGGGGTAAAGTTGAGAAAGGAAAGGAGAGAGTCTGAGCCTAAAATAAAAGAGAGTGGAAGTGAGGAAAAGAGCTTCTGGGGCTGAAGGCGGAGGCCAGGATCAAAGGAAGCAAAGAGGAGTCTCTGGTTCAGAGGGAAGTGGGAACATATGGAGGAGAAAGAGAAGACTTGGTAATGTGTTGACAGAGGACACTTGGATATTGGGAGAAAAGGTGTGACTGGGAGCTCATAGGGAAATGTTTGAGAAAAGGATGGAGGATGGGCTAGAAGGATTTAGTCTGACACTAAATGGGGTCTATGAGATGGAGAATTGCAGCAGGATAAAGGGTAGATTTTGAGAGTTGTGGAAGAAGGTGCAGACTGAAGTGGGCAAAATTTCTGAAAGAGGAGCCTGAAGAATGAAGGGCTCCCAAGTGACAAAAGCAAGAGAGGAGATAAGAAAGAAGTGAGAAAAAACATAAGAAGCCACGTGCCATAATGGTGATTGTGTTTGTTGGTATGTCCTTCATTATTTCCTTTTCTTTTCTTCAAAAAACAATGACGTTTATTTTCTTTCCTAGATCTCTGCCATCCCGAGATCATCACTCCTAGCCTCCTCTGGAAACTCTCTGAGAGTTGGGGAATTGTCTCTTTTATAAGAGGCCTACACAGGCACGAGGTCATACTTGGGCAGTTTTCGGCTTTGTGAAAATCTCTCAGATTGCACCGCACAGTATACAACTGATGAACCAGACAACCACAATCGTTCTTTGGATTGCATTTTCTCCTGAGATATCAGACGCATTTCACCAGGGCCACAGAAAGAAAAATGAAGACCAAGATACCGTGACAAATGCCAACTACCTCATAAGTGCAGATATTTTCAGTTATCTAGGTAGCTAGAGCTTTGCATAGGTAATACCCTTTTCTACTAAAATTAACCAAAACAGGATTAAGGAATTGCGACTCTGTTCTGTAGGTGACAGGGAAGATGATGCCATCAGATCTGTGCTTCACATAGAGAAGTCCGGCTTCGAGATGGAGTCACCGGAGCATGGTGTGCGGGCACTCAGTAAAGTGGAGATGTGATTACTAGATCATTATGGTAAGTAGTTCAGGCCTGGCAAGGTGGCTCAAGCCTGAAATGCCAACACTTTGAGAGGCCGAGGCAGGAGGATTGCTTGAGTCCAAGAGTTCCAGACTGGCCTGAGCAACAGAGTGAGACCCCATCTCTACAAAAACAAACAAAATTAGCTGGGCATGGTGGCATATGCCAATAGTTGAAGCTACTCAGGAGGCTGAGGTGGGAGGATCACTTGAGCCTGGGAGATTGAGGCTGTAGTGAGCCTTGATCGCACACCACTGCACTCCAGCCTGGGTGACAGAGCAAGACCCTATCTCAAACACACACACACACACACACACACACACACTCTTACACACACACACACAAAATAAATAAATAGTTCAGGGTAGAGAGGATGAGGTTATGAATTACAGCGGAGAGAGGAGGAATAAAAACAAGACTTGAGAGAGTATTAAAAGTCCCATTTAACAGAATTGGCTGATTAATGTGAATGGATGGTGAGGAATGAGGCGCCAGGCGCATGGATAGCAGTAGCTGACGTGAAATGCTTACTCTGCATTAGGCGTGTTACACACATTATCTCACTTAATCCCACAACCGCAATTGTATTACTATCCACATTTTATAGGTGGCATTGAAGCCCGTCAGAGTGGTCAATCGAAACGACATAGCTAGTATGTGTTGGTAGTAAGTGGTGGTGTGAGGAGGTTTTGGACCTATGTGGTAGCTCTACCAGCTGGCTGGGTCTTCAGTGCCATGTGATTGGGAGGTGAAGCGACCACCCTAGTCAGCAGTGAATGAATGGCGGATTCGGGCCAGAAGCCTGCTGGAACCATCTTCTGCTCCGGAGAGCTCACAGTTAGGTGGCTCTGATGCCACATCGGCCATAGATGTGTTATGTTTGCCCCAAAGAATATTTTAAGACCATGTTTAGAATTAATTGGTACCTTTTTAAAATGCAGAGATTCACATTAAAGAGTGAGTTTCTGGCTTTTCTTGGAAAATGAGAAGATCTGGCCACACTGGGCCCATATAGGAACTGGAGTTGCCTCTCTCTGTTTCCTTCAGCTGGGGCCTGTGCCCCCCTGTTGGCCAGGCCCCACTGGCCTGCCTGGGGTCCCTGCCACCTCCGCAGGCACCTGGGTCTGCCTTTCTGCTGTTCTGTCACGAGGTGTGCCACTCAGCTTGGCTTTGAAGCCAGGCTGTGTTTGTGCATTGAATGCACGCCAAGCCCAGGCCTCCACTGATGGCTAAATACCTTTTCTGAATTGTAGGCAATATAAGATAAAAACGTGCTGCGGGAAGTGAGAAAAACTACATGCCCCCCCATGCTGAGTGCCCACAGGAGGCGCACGGGTAGTGCAGGAAAAAGGCAAATGGCCATAGTTCCTGAAACCAGCATAAATTAAAACAAAATACAAATCATACCCTGGCAAATGGCAAGTAACAGCCTATTGCCAGTATGCGAATCACGTTGTGATTTTTTAAAATTTGTTTTGTAATAAATAATTTGTTTGAATTTTGAGCTGCGTACTTTGGACATATGATAAG